TTATTTCTTACCCATGTCATATTCCAATGTGGGTTGGTGAGGACACTCTATCACACTCGTTCAGGGAATCGGGAACCTGTTATCTATCTAGTGGTTCCACCGTTGTCTAAGAACTTCCAGAAGACCAGGAAAGACAGAGAAGGGAAGATTCAAGGAAGGTGTTATAGACCAATCCTGGAAGTGGTATACATCAGTTCCAGCAACATTCCAATGGCCGGAACTCAGCCATGTGGCCCCCAGCTAACTGCAGGAGAGTTGGGAAATATAATGCCTAGGAAGAAAAGATACTTCTTGTCACCAAATATTCCGCCCCCTTCTTACCACACACAGAATACACATATACCCTCCCCAGACACCTGGAATTCTATCTAGTCACTGCATCCAGGATCTGTTGTTGATACACAGTCCTCTTTATTAGATCCAGATGTATATCCTCATTGCCAGGTAACTCATGAACTATGTAAATATGTACTACATACCTGCCCCCACTCAGCTACCCTGTGTAGCGTGATAGAGCAAGGGTGGCATACTTGCATTAAAATCTCCCATTCAGAAAAGGGAAGAATGCAAGACACACAACAGTGGCTCATTCTTTAGTATATGTATTTTTTATGATATTTTTCCAAATATTGCATGGGAAATATATACACTAAAAATTATTCGTTTATCTGAAATGCAAATTATTAAGCATTCTGTATTTTTATTTGCTAAATCTGGCAACCCTCCTCCCACTAAAATATAAACTCCATGAAGGTAGGAACCTTGGCTCTCTGGTTCTCCAATGTACATCGAAGGCGTGGCATAATGCCAGGTCCACAGTAGAAGCCCATACATGCTTACTGCAGGAATTAATGAAGGACTAAACGAAGTAGCAAGTGAGTGAATAAGAAGATGAGGAGCGACCCTTGGTGGGCGGCGCGGGAAGAGAACCGCACCATAGCTCCGCAGACAGCCTCCTTTAGGCGCGCAGCGGCGGCCGCGCTGAGGTCACGGGCGCCGGCCCTGGTGACGTCATTACGCCCGCGCTCCTCGCCTGGCCGTGATATCAATGGCGCAGGCTTCACTTCTGCTGTGGCGGTGACTGAGGCCTTTCTGGTGACCTCAGCCCAACACAGGCCGTCTCCGGAGCTTCCCGGTAGTGGCCCCGGATTCCCACGGTCTTTGTCATTGGCTGTCAGCTAGCAGGCCTGGCCGCTCCCGTGCGGAGAGACCATCTCTTCAGGGCAATGTCCAGGCCGAGCAGCGTCTCCCCGCGGCAGCCGGCTCCTGGCGGTGGCGGAGGCGGCGGCCCCTCGCCTTGTGGCCCTGGGGGCGGCGGCCGGGCCAAGGGGCTGAAGGACATTCGCATTGATGAGGAGGTGAAGATCGCAGTCAATATCGCGCTGGAGCGCTTCCGATACGGGGACCAGAGAGGTGAGGTTCCGGACAGGGACCATGCTGGCAGTAAATTTTACTACTTTGTTTTTTTTCCGTGTAGAAATGGAATTTCCTTCTTCTTTGACCAGTACTGAAAGAGCCTTTATTCATCGACTCAGTCAGTCTCTTGGTTTGGTCTCTAAAAGTAAAGGGTAAGCTGGTAGCTTTTCTTATTTTTTTTAAAATAGTAAATAAATGATTTTTATTAATATTCAGAAAGGGAGCAAATAGATACCTAACTGTGAAGAAGAAAGATGGATCAGAAACAGCTCATGCAATGATGACCTGTAATTTGACTCATAATACAAAACATGCTGTTAGGAGCCTAATTCAAAGATTTCCTGTCACCAATAAAGAGCGTACAGAACTTCTGCCTAAAACAGAAAGAGGAAATGTGTTTGCAGTTGAAGCTGGTATGTATTTTCTGGGGAGCTTCCTCATTTACTACATTTTTTGTTCTTTTATTCATTTTCAAAGAAAACCGGGAAATGAGCAAGACAAGTGGGCGACTCAACAATGGCATACCTCAGATTCCAGTGAAAAGAGGAGAATCCGAATTTGATTCTTTTAGGCAGTCTTTACCAGTGTTTGAGAAACAGGAAGAAATTGTTAAAATAATTAAGGAAAATAAAGTAGTTTTGATTGTAGGAGAAACTGGGTCTGGAAAGACCACACAGGTTTGTTTCTTTTTTGTTGTTTATAGAAAAAATCATCTTACAGTTTTTAAAACTTTTGTTTCAGATTCCTCAGTTCCTTTTAGATGATTGCTTTAAAAATGGTATCCCCTGCCGTATATTTTGTACTCAACCAAGACGATTGGCAGCTATCGCTGTGGCTGAAAGAGTTGCCGCAGAGAGACGGGAAAGGATTGGTCAAACAATTGGTTATCAGATCCGATTAGAAAGCAGGTAAAAACAGTTCTCATGTATCTTCTCTTTTATTGTGCACTTTGTTTTGCTTTTTTTTTAAAAGGGTTTCTCCAAAGACACTTCTGACATTTTGTACTAATGGGGTATTGCTTCGTACATTGATGGCAGGAGATAGTACGTTGTCGACTGTGACACATGTTATCGTGGTAAGAATATTGCTGAATTTGTCATATGTAACCTGTTCCATGGTTTTATTTCTGTTTACTATAGGATGAAGTGCATGAAAGGGATCGATTTAGTGATTTTTTACTTACAAAGTTAAGAGATTTGTTGCAAAAGCACCCAACTTTGAAACTAATTCTTTCTAGTGCTGCCTTGGATGTAAATCTCTTTATAAGATATTTTGGAAGTTGTCCAGTGATATATAGTAAGTTAAATTGTCAGATTTCTTCTATAATTAGTTGAGTATTTAATTTTTTTTTATTATTTAGTACAGGGAAGACCATTTGAAGTAAAAGAAATGTTTCTGGAAGATATTTTAAGAACAACTGGATATACAAACAAAGAAATGTTAAAATATAAAAAGGAAAAACAGCAAGGTAAATTTTTTAATAAAAGAAATATAAAAGAATCTACATATTCTTTCTTTGATAATTAATTTAGAAGAGAAACAACAAACCACACTTACAGAATGGTACTCAGCTCAAGAAAATAGTTTCAAGCCTGAATCTCAGAGGCAGAGAACTGTTCTAAATGTGACTGATGAGTATGACTTACTGGATGATGGTGGTGATGCTGTCTTCAGTCAGCTGGTATGACCTCCCTGGTTTCCCACTCATATTTTTGATAATTTATGATTTTTACTGTTTTTTGTAGACTGAAAAAGATGTGAATTGCCTTGAACCATGGTTAATAAAGGAAATGGATGCTTGCCTTTCTGATATATGGCTACATAAAGATATTGATGCCTTTGCTCAGGTCTTTCATCTCATTTTAACTGAAAATGTTAGTGGTAAGTTTATTTTAATTTTAAAAAATTACCCTTTTAAGTTTTATTTATCTTTTCCTTTTTTTAGTTGATTACAGACATAGTGAAACCAGTGCAACAGCTCTGATGGTTGCTGCAGGACGTGGCTTTGCAAGTCAAGTAGAACAGTTAATCAGTATGGGAGCCAATGTCCATAGTAAAGCATCAAATGGCTGGTAATTTTAAACTACGTTGATTCTTCATATATTGACATCTTATATATCCTTTGAATTTTGGCAGGATGGCATTGGATTGGGCTAAACACTTTGGGCAGACTGAAATTGTGGATCTTCTAGAATCTTACAGGTAAAACTTTGTACTATTTTAAATTAATTCTAGACTTTGTCTTTTTTTTTTTTTTTTTTTTCAGTGCTACACTGGAATTTGGAAATCTAGATGAAAGTTCTCTGGTTCAAACAAATGGAAGTGACCTCAGTGCTGAAGACAGAGAGCTCCTGAAAGCTTATCATCATAGTTTCGATGATGAAAAAGTAGACTTGGATTTGATCATGCATCTTCTATACAATATCTGCCATAGTTGTGATGCTGGTAAATACGTGTTGTCTAAAAGAACTGGAGCAGATTTAATATTAAAAAGTCATTCTTCTCCAAGGTGCAGTACTAATTTTTCTGCCTGGATATGACGAAATTGTTGGACTGAGAGATCGCATCCTGTTTGATGACAAGCGGTTTGCTGACAGTACACATAGGTAAGGGCTAAAGCCTTATATCTGTTGCTTAATATAGTATGTTTTCTCTTTCAATTGTCTGCAGATACCAAGTCTTTATGCTTCATTCAAATATGCAAACATCCGATCAAAAGAAAGTATTAAAAAACCCACCTGCAGGTGTTCGAAAAATAGTAAGCTTCATAAAATCTTCTTTTTAACACTTTTTATTAACTTTAAAGTAATATCTTGTTGCAGATTCTTTCCACCAATATTGCTGAAACCAGCATCACAGTCAATGATGTTGTCTTTGTTATTGATTCTGGTAAGGTGAAAGAGGTATGTATGGGTAAGTTGTAGTTTTACTTAAAATTCTAACATAAAGATGGTTTAAATATTACAGAAATCCTTTGATGCTCTGAATTTTGTTACAATGTTAAAAATGGTATGGATTTCCAAAGCTAGTGCCATACAGCGGAAAGGCAGGTAATGTATATTTAATGTATATTCATTCAATTTTTGAGTCCTAATCTTGTACTTTATTTTTAAGGGCAGGGCGATGTAGACCTGGAATTTGTTTTCGTCTGTTCAGTAGACTCCGATTCCAGAATATGTTGGAATTTCAGACTCCGGAACTTTTGAGAATGCCATTACAGGTAAAAATTTATTTAAATATAAAAGGCATTTTTTTAAAAAATTATTTACTGTTTTGGTTTATAGGAACTTTGCTTACATACCAAGCTGTTAGCCCCAGTTAATTGTCCCATTGCTGATTTTCTTATGAAAGCTCCTGAACCTCCACCAGCTTTAATTGTAAGAAATGCTGTACAAATGCTTAAGGTTGGTGTCTTCATAGTTTTATTTTACATGACCATCAAAGTCTGTTCTGTCTCCTTTTACTTAGACAATAGATGCAATGGATACATGGGAAGATCTGACTGAACTTGGGTATCATTTGGCTGACTTGCCAGTAGAACCACATCTTGGTAAAATGGTCTTGTGTGCTGTTGTTTTAAAGTGTCTGGACCCCATCCTTACAATTGCTTGCACACTAGCTTATCGAGATCCTTTTGTACTACCTACTCAGGCCTCTCAAAAACGTGCAGCTATGCTTTGTAGGAAACGTTTTACTGCAGGAGCTTTCAGTGACCATATGGCACTTCTCAGAGCATTCCAGGTACTATTACTGTCATTTTATTTCTGAAGACGTGTCTTGTTATGCAATTATTCTCTTTTTATAGGCCTGGCAAAAAGCACGAAGTGATGGGTGGGAGCGAGCCTTTTGTGAAAAGAATTTTCTTTCACAGGCTACTATGGAAATAATCATAGGCATGAGAACACAGTTGCTTGGTCAACTTAGAGCATCAGGTAAAGTTTTTCCCTCAAAGAGCCTATTTAAGAGAAAAATTGGTGTGGTTTTTTTCCCCTCTAGGTTTTGTTAGAGCACGAGGTGGTGGTGACATTCGGGACGTTAACACAAACTCTGAGAATTGGGCTGTCGTTAAAGCTGCATTGGTGGCAGGCATGTATCCTAATTTAGTCCACGTGGACAGAGAGAATCTAGTGTTGACAGGGCCAAAGGAGAAAAAAGTACGATTTCATCCTGCTTCAGTTCTCAGTCAGCCTCAATATAAAAAGGTAAAAGATTTTGAATGCTGTTGGGTTTTGAGTTAACAATTTTTAAAATTTATTTTCTTAATAGATTCCTCCAGCCAATGGTCAAGCTGCAGCAATTAAGGCACTGCCCACAGATTGGCTTATTTATGATGAAATGACCAGAGCCCATAGAATAGCTAATATTAGATGTTGTTCAGCAGTGACGCCTGTCACTATATTGGTATTCTGTGGACCAGCTAGATTGGCAAGTAATGCTCTTCAGGAACCTTCATCCTTTAGAGGTAAATGTATTAAGGAAATAAAAATCTATTTGAGTGATTTTTTTTTCATTATGTACTTGGACAGTGGATGGCATTCCCAATGACAGTAGTGATAGTGAAATGGAGGACAAAACTACAGCTAATTTGGCAGCCTTGAAACTTGATGAGTGGCTCCATTTCACACTGGAGCCAGAGGTAAGTTGCTTTCAAGTAGTGTAATAAATTTCTCATTTGCTTGTATCTATTTGAACTATTACAGGCAGCTAGTTTATTGCTGCAGCTCAGACAGAAGTGGCATAGCTTATTTTTACGCCGAATGAGAGCTCCATCTAAACCTTGGTCTCAAGTTGATGAAGCTACCATAAGAGCAATTATAGCTGTTTTAAGCACTGAAGAACAGTCTGCAGGTTTACAACAACCATCTGGGATTGGCCAAAGGCCAAGGCCTATGTCTTCAGAAGAGCTTCCTTTGGCCTCATCTTGGAGGTCAAATAATAGTAGGAAAAGTTCAGCAGATACTGAATTTTCTGATGAGTGTACTACTGCAGAAAGGTAAATTTATGACATTTTACCAAAATGGGTCAAACTGATCTTTGCTTCCTCCTTCTTGCTCAAGAGTACTGATGAAATCTCCATCTCCAGCATTACACCCACCTCAGAAGTACAAAGATAGAGGAATTTTACATCCTAAACGAGGTACTGAGGACCGATCAGATCAGTCTTCTCTGAAATCTACAGACAGCAGTAGTTACCCAAGTCCTTGTGCTAGTCCTTCTCCTCCATCCTCAGGAAAGGTAAGAGTATCTGAAAGAAAATGTAGTAAGGATACCTTTCAAGAACTTATGTTTTCTTTTATAGGGCTCAAAATCTCCTTCGCCAAGACCAAACATGCCTGTTCGATACTTCATAATGAAGAGTAGCAATTTGAGAAACCTTGAAATTTCTCAACAGAAGGGTATCTGGTCTACAACTCCTAGTAATGAACGGAAGCTAAATCGAGCCTTTTGGGAAAGCAGCATAGTTTACTTGGTATTTTCTGTTCAAGGATCTGGACATTTCCAGGTGAGCCACCCTGAATCAGTAAAATGGGGTTGACCTCTATTCCTTCCTCCCATTTTACCTACAGGGATTTTCTAGGATGTCTTCTGAGATTGGAAGGGAAAAGAGTCAGGACTGGGGCTCTGCTGGACTAGGAGGAGTATTTAAGGTGGAGTGGATACGAAAAGAAAGCCTTCCCTTTCAATTTGCACACCATTTACTCAATCCATGGAATGACAACAAGAAAGTGCAGATAAGCAGGGATGGGCAGGTATACAATGGCATTTTTTTTTTTATTTACTTTTTATGTTTATTTTGACTTCTGATTTATCTAGGAACTAGAACCTCTGGTTGGTGAACAGTTGCTCCAGTTATGGGAACGTCTTCCCTTGGGAGAAAAAAACACAACTGATTGACACTCAGGTTATACCATCTTGACTTTGAGTATTGGCAGTATTTGTGATCATTAGGAACCTTTCAGATTATTTATCTTTTTTTTTCCCCTTTCTTCTAGAACTCTTAGCTGTGGAAGAACATCATGCCTATTTATAACCACTGAATGCACTGACTTTCAAAAACTGAGGTGGGGTGTGTGTTACGAATGGGCTTTTTAACACTTTTAGAGTGTTGCTTTAGAACTACCATCTTCATATACAGGAGAAAGGAAGCATTTAAATTTTTATAGTGATTATAGAGAATGATTATATGATGTTTGTAATGAATAAAATAGTAGTTTCATTATTTGGCACAATAGCAGTTTATTTTAAACAAACAATTTGAAGTTAAACATTTCATTTTTAAAAACACTGAATTACAGTTCTTATTGATGACTTTTTAATGCAGAGTAAGTTGTTTAAGAAAGGCCTGAATATATCAGAACATCTGAGCACCATTTTAGAAGAGTCAACTCTTAAGATTATCATTAGAAAACAAATACGTCAACACCTATGAAAAGAAGCGGGGAAAACAACAACAAGGACAACAACAAAAAACCAGTGAAATTCTACAAGTGTCCCTTTTAAAAATAGTGTGTGCTAACTAAGGGCTATTCATTCTGCCATTTTTAACTTGAGACACATTTAAGAATAAAGTTGGATGTTCTTTTTCTGTGATTATGAAATGCAATAAAATCTGAATAAAGGGCAAAGTTTCTTCCTGATCAGATTAGATTAAGTGCTTAGTTTTATTCCTAATTCTGCCCCTTTTAACCTGATGTGTACCTTACTCTTTCCTCCCTCTCTTCCTCCCTTCCTCCTCTCCCCGCTCCTTTCCTGCATTTCTCCCTCCCTCCTTCCCTCGTCACATCTCTTATATGAGCACAGTAATTATGACCTTTTTGTTTTGGCTACAACTTGATTGAAACAAGTTCAAAATTTAAACAAGTTCATACAAGTTTTTAAAAATTCTCAACTGGTAGCTTGCTTGCTGTGCGTCTTCCAAACTAAAGCCTGCAAGCGCCACAATTCTAAGTGCCGCCTTCCATTTTTTTTCAGTATGTTTTCACTGGCTTATGTTTTCAGATATGATTTTCCTTTTTCGCATATATGGTTTAATAAATGGGGGATAATTTTTTTTTTGTAAATCCGTGCTTGTGCCAAGTCTCATATTTCTTTGCCATCTCAGAATTATCTTTTTACCACCACTGTTTATAAAATTTCCTTAGAGACTTTTTGAAGGGAAAATAGAGCAACAGGGAAAAATGAAAGAAATGTCTTGGTTACTGAGCTCTAAATAGACAGGTTTGATGGCACTTCTCATGATACATTTTAGTTATTCTTATAAAAGCAAACAGGCAAACATGAGTGTAAATTAAAGACAAAAAGAAAACTCTGGTTTTATATTTGAGAACACGTGAAAAATCATGGGTCAACATAAAATCTTGAGAACCTTCTACTTTCTCTGGGAAAGCATTATATAGTGGTGCATTAGTTTAGAAAGTCAGCTATGATTTTGCCTATAGTTCTAGTTATTAGCTTTGGGGTTTTCTTGTACTTTAAGACATACCTGTAAATTGAACCTATTTGAATTATATTCCACTGTATGTGTATTATGGCTCTTTTCCTATTAGAGCAACTTGTGTTTCCCTGATAATGTGTACATTTTTTAGGCATGTACTTAATAGTTCACAATGTTCTAAATTTGGAAGGACTTAAAAAAAAAACTTGTTTAAATTTCCATCTGTTTTGTAATATCTAGCTCTATATGTAAATGATGGGTTTGTTGGTATTTAAAATGAATACAACTTGAATGTAATTAAAGTGCTGTTTTTTGGAAGCGATAAACTTTAAATATACTTATTAAAATGAAATTCTATTAAGTTTTTCAGATCTTATTTCTTATACTTTATAA